TGTTAATTTTTCTAGGTAATACAATTTGCATTTTCGTAAAACTGGGCTTTAATGACAAATCCGATTTCAGTGATCTTTGCATACACCCTTTAAACACACCAGTTGCCGCCTGCGAGATATCATCAGACTCATGCTAAGAGCCACTCCCTACCCCAGCTTTCCCCAGACCTCTCCCCGCTTTACAGTTATTCGCCACAGCCCGGGAGAGTCTGGGGACGGCCGCCTGGGAGGGGACGGCCGCCTGGGAGGGGACGGCCCGGAGCAGACGCCAGGTTTCCCGCGGCTCAGGAGACCGGTGCCGCCTCGGAGAGCGCGCGAAGGTGCCGCCGGCCGCCCGACCCGCCCGAGGAACGGACATCTCCCGCCCGGGCCCGCAAGGACGACCATGAACACCGCCGCAGCTCAGCTGACCCTGCCTCTCCCGGGTGGCTGGGGGTCGCCAGCCAAGGGGGCAGCGGGCGGAGGATGAACCCCGGAGCAAGGGAAAGCGACAGCGCGCGCCTTCACCCTACCGCCAACAAGTCGAAGTCTCCCAAAGGAACCTGATCGGCGGGGCTGCCGTGGTACGACCGGCCGCTAAGGCCACCCTGCGGGCGTCTCGACCTCGGCTGACCGCCGCTGGCCCCCTGGGAACCGCGTGCCGGCCGCAGGAGAAGGTAGATTCCCGGGAGCCCCGGCGCCCACCGCGGTACTAACCGCGCCTGCGCCCCGCCCTCCCTCCCTTCGGGCTCCGCCCGCGCCTGCGCAGTTGCGGGGTTTCGCGCCGCCGGAGTCTGAGAGGCCGGAAGTGCCCCTTAGCGGGTGGGGGAAGCTGGTAGGCACGGGCGGCTCCGCAGTGACCGGACTCGGGGGAGGTGAGTGATTTGCCTAAGTAAAAGGGAAAGATAATTGAGCGCCCCCGGCAGCTGGTCTACGCATGCGTCCGCTAGGCCGGCTGGGAGCCGGCAAGGGAAAGCCGAGCGGGCCCCATTGGGGGAAAGGGGTCAGTCACTTCCCGGAAGAGGCGGGGCCGCGCGGGCCCGGCGCTGGATTCGAAACGCTTCCTGGTGCTCCTGGGCCTGGCGGTTGAGCCCGGGGAGCTAGTCTTTGCTTGGGTAAAGAAAGAGGACTTTCCTTTTTTTTTTTCCTTTTGAGAAAATTCAGAAATTTGGAGGCACAGTAGTTAGGATTCAGGCCAAACTGGTAAATGACGAAGGGGCTTCTTCCAGAGCCAAGGAGGAAGGGTTGTCCGGGTAAGTCCCGCGGGACGTGGAGAGACGGCGCCGCCCGGGTCCTCCCACTGATTCCTTTGACCATCTGGCTTACGGACGAGCTCTTTGTTCGCTGCTCCTCCGAAAACGCCTTCAATGACTCCCTTTGAATAAAGTAGGAAGTCCGAACCGAGCCGCCAGGCCGCGACTTGGCCCCTGTTTTCCACTCGCGAGGGCCCTGCGTCACCCCGCCTCGGGAAAGCTGCGCGTTCTCCGGCCGCTTGCGCTTGGCCGAAGCTGCTGGGTCCCGCTGTGCTTCCCCCGGGCATGCGATGGGGATAATTCCCACGCCTCGCTCAAAGCCATCCCGGGAGAGCCCTCCCTGGTCCCCATAGGCACAGTTGGGTGTTCCCTTTTCCGTGTTAACCTTGTATTTCGGATATAGTTCTGTTATAGTAATTACTTTAAGGTATTGTAGTTATTTACAATCAGTCTTTCCCCCACGGTAACCTAGAGTGTAAACCCCCTAAATAAACGTCAGAAGTAATGAAGTCTTAACTTCCTTGGCTTAGGTTTCAGCGCCCTTCTCAACCCCACACTCCCGCTTCAGTCTTTACACAACCCTTCCCATGAATATGCTGACCTAACAAGTAACCTACTTTTCATACTCCAAAATCTTCTCTTCTGTGTGGGGAAAATAATGCATTGACTGCCACCTCACTCCACCTCCAAATAAATTGATGTTGAAATTCTGGCCTCCGGTAATGGAATTCTTTACATCAAAGTCACTTTTTATTTCTAAAAGTAATCACATATATATTATATTCCTACTGTGGCCCTTGCCATGGATCAACGAAAAATATGACATAGTCAAAATAGACCAAAACATCTGGCCTTGTTGTAACCAATGGGAAACACGGTTGGGAGGTCCCTACTTACATGTCACTTGCTTCAGGAACCGTTCCTTGATTCCTAAGTGGGGGACCTTTTTTCCTAAATACAACTATAGCTTGCTTTCTTACCTCTTAAGCCCTTTTTATCTGCAGTCTCACTTACCCTACTAAGGTCTTTAAATGCAGGGCTTGATCTTCCATTATTGTATCTCCAGCACCTATAAAGCTTTCCTGTTAAATAGTAGACATTTAATAAGTATTTATTGATAAACGTGAAGTATGCCTCAACGTTTAGGCTAAATTCATATGAAAATAAAATTGAAAAAATAATTTTAAAGAACAGCATTAGTTACTGAGATTATGTGGTAAATCCCTTAAAATATAATCTTGCATTGAAATAGTTTTCACCATTTACCAGTCTTTATATGAATATATACTCATCTAAATGGAAATTGGGAAATTTAAGCATTTTCTGCTTTTCCGAAGTAAATTTTCTAATGTTTTTCTTAAAGCTGAACTAAATTGCAAAACTTGCTTTAATAAAGTGTGTATTTTTGCATCAGTTAAGCCCCTGACCTCTTTATGTTCTTTAAATTTGATTCATTAGTGAAATTAACAAGGTTCTGTGTTTTTCTCACCTCATTCAGTTTTATAATTAACCAATAAAAGCTTATTAGCTTTTAAGGAAGTTTTAGGAACTTAAATTGATTTATGGGCACCATATGGTTACATCAAAGGACTTGTTTTTGTTTTAACTGGAAGTGGATTCTTAAGTCCTTTAAGATGGAAATTTATGTTCTTTCTATTATACCAAGCAATACTTTCTGAAATAGAGTGATTTTTTTTTATTCCATGCTACCAGTTGGTCATGCAATTCAAATATTAAATACTAGATTACAGATATTAGAATCTTGTAATGCATCTGGTTTAATACCTGTCATTTTGTAGAACGGTTAAATGTCTTCCCAAGGTCATACACCTAATCAGTGGTATATTCAAAACCCAAATCCTAGGCTTCCTATCTGAAGTCCATTGCTTATGAAGTGGTTTGCTATGTGTTCTGACTTTGTTGATTCAAATAAGTAAGCTAAATCAATTTAAGCCATTAATAGGTTTATAAAGTTATTTGCTATGTGTTGTTCTTACATCATTGATTCATGTAAGTAGACTTGTGTGACAGCTAATTCTTAAAAAATTATGAAGATGTTAGACTTCTTTTGATATATATATGTTGATTGTATGAACAGATTGACATCAATATACTTATTCATTATAAAAGATTTGAGTGGGAACTCACCAAATCCCACACCAAAAAAATTTAAAATTTTACCATAGTAAAAAAAACTAAAAAGCAAGATGAAATTATACATAGTTCTTGGTGTAGTATTTTTAATTTTTATTATTTATTTTTATAGAAATGGGGTCTCACCATTTTGCCAGGCTGTTCTCAAACTCCTGGCCTCAGGTGATCCGCCTGCCTCGACCTCCCAAAGAGCCAGGATTATAGGCATGAGCTACCATGCCCGGCTAGTGTAGTATTTTTAAATTTTACTTAATGCTGAGCCATTTTCAAATAACCTCATCACATTGATTATGACCTCATGCAAGAACCATCTGTTCTATCTTTCAGTGTAGTTGTACTTTAATATCTTAGAAGCTATTGCATTCTGTCCTTTTTTGGAATGTTTTATGCTTTTACAGTCTTAACCATTGCTTCTTAATATCACTTCCGCGGAACAGCTGGTGCAAAGAACATGTGATAAGGAATGGAAAACAATTGATGATGGAAACAGAGATTTGGAGTTAATTGCGTTCTTAAAATATTATGATGTTCTTTCTAATAAAATGTACATTTCACATAATTTTCCTCTTTCAGAACTAACCATGGTTAATCATTCTTTAAACCAGGTTTGTTTCCGACAAAAGAAATGAAATAATAAAAACTAAATTCTAACTGTAGTAATCATGTGATATTAAAGATATTATTTATGGGGTTAAAAGCCCTCTTTATCTTGCTTAGGGGTTTCCAATAATCGAATCAGTGCTGGACTTTTTTTTTTTTTTTTTAGGCATGGCTGCCCCCTGTTAATAATATATTTAATTAACAGCTTTACACAATGATCTTAATATACTTGAAATACTTAGAGGACTGCAGTTTATAAAATCAAGAGTCTACCTTATTGCTGTTTTATTTTTTTTTTTACCATAACCCTCAGAAGGAATACAGTTAACATCACAGTCCTATATATAAATGTGTGTTTATGTGTGCCATCATAAACATCACTGCACTAGGTGGCAATCTTCACTACTATTCATTTGTGTATGTGTAGTCAACCTACGAAAGGAATCATTAGAAACAGGGTAGGAATGTTGAACCTTAGAACCGGAAGTTGCCAGAGAAAATATGTGCCCTGGCCAACTCCACAGGACTAGTTCTAGGCAATCTGAAGGAAACCAGAAAATGTGAATTTCTCTTCCCTCAAAAAGCTATACTGAAGTAGTATTTAATATTCAAGTACTTGTAAATTTGCAGAACAGTACTTTTTAATTTGACCCATGAATTCTATTTAAATTTGTCACTTAATATTTAGCCAAGAAGCAAACCATCTAAAAAGATTTCTGGTTTATTTCTCCAACTCCTAATAAATAGGGTCACATATTTTTTAACTTTTTTCTAATTTGAAAAGTAATACAGGCATATGGTATTTTAAAAATGAAACAACACAAAGGGATATGTTTTGAAAAGTGGTTCTTGCCATCCCTGAACTGTAATCATCCCTAACATATTCATACCTGTTTTCATTTTAAAAGTTGGGTCAGTTTTTTTATTAGTACATGTATTTCTATCCTACTGATTTATTTGCTATATCATCTAATTTAGTTTGAATATTCCATAATTTACTTAATTAGTCCTGTATGGAGACCTAGCTCTTCTCAGTGTCTACTATTATAAACAATGCTACAGTGAATATTGTTGTATAAATCCATACACACCACGTAACATATCTTAAGTTCCTGGAAGAGATATTGCTAAACCAGAAGATAACCTGCATTTAAAATTTTGACTGCTAGGGTCAGGGTCACATTTAAATTAAATTAGAACAAAGGAATTGCATAATTGTCTTCGATAGCAATCTATTCCAGTGTGCACCGTGAGTCACAAAGGAAAGCAAAACTGTCAATAACTTTCTTCTCAGACTTTTGGTTTAATGTGTTCTGATGGGTTAATAATTTGTCTCATTTCTCTTCATAATAATGACTTTGAGAATATTTGTACTGCACTCTTTTTCCAGAATTAACCACAACTTTTCACAGTAACTGAATTAATGCCACAATGGTACATTCAACCAGTGGGGCTTCAGGATGTGAAATAGACAATATTCTGGGCCACTGTTACTACCAAATACTTTCTTTACCTTTAAGTCTGTATATTTTTATCTGTAAAGTGACATCCATAGATGTCACTGTACACTTCATAGAAATGAGTACACAGAATAATACTCATGGCAGGGCTGGGTGTGGTGGCTCATGCCTGTAATCCCAGCACTTTGGGAGGCTGAGGCAGGCAGATCACTTGAACCTGGGAGGCAGAGGTTGCACTGAGCTGAGATCTCGCCACTGCGCTCCAGCCAGCGTGACAGAGCGAGACCCTGTCTCAAAAAAAAAAAAAAAAGGAATAATACTTATGGCAGCACTGGCCACACTATAAAATTCAGGTTCAGAAAAACAGGGTAAGTCACAGACAGCAACGCTTCCAGCATTTATTTTCTTTGCACCCATGGGCAATTTGAGAAAATTTACCTTTAGAACGAACTCTGTTAAAGGTACAGACAATACAGTACTTTTTATTCAGAAGGTTTCTGCATAAAGGTGATAGTCTTTTGACTTAATATATTATTGTCTCCTGCCTTGTGTTTCTGGAATGAATGAAGGTCATTATTTAGAGGATAATCTGGGTTGTATTTGTGTCGTCAGATTGAATTTTCATTGCACATGCTACTTAATGTCTTTACCAAATAATAACAAAGGGAAAGAAAACCAAATATAGATGTATAATAAGGAAAAGCTGGCCTATAGAAAATACCAAACCAGATAATAGTAGCAAAGTTTAAGCCAATTTTGTTTTTAAAATGTCATGTACGTGGAAAAAGGTTTAACTTTAGTTTTCTTTGGGTGGTGGTTAAAAGTTATAAGTGATTAAAAGTTTTTTTCTTTTTCTACAATGAACATTATGTGACCTTGCAATTTAAAAAGCCAACGCCCTTTTAAGAAAGTTATGTCCATCAGTATTCCTCTAACTTCATTTTCTCTCGTTTCTTCTTCCCTCACTTTTCTAAGTTTTCCTTTATTAACCCCATTTTTCTTTAGTTTGTTTGCATGCTTCCTTGCTTTTCTTTTTTTTTTTCCTGGGTATGATAGAGAATTAGTCCCATTCTCTAAGTATGTAAATCAAGGAGTGAATTTTCAAGTAGACAAAAATGATTTACAGCATCCTTGCATTCGCTACCGATCTCTGCTTTTGTTAGCTCTTGTTTTTAGCTGGGAAAAAGCCAATTACCGCCATTTTAACGTTTCAGGTGTTCTTAATTCATTTTGAAACGCTGACTGATGAAAAAAATAAGGAATATCCTCTATGAATTATCCTGAACTGGCTTATAATATATTGTTTGAATTCCTGTTATGAGCTTCTGTTTCTTTAACAATATTTTGTAAAGTGTGTTTCACATAACAGCAGATAATCACCAGAATGGGAGTGAATGACTTGTGGCAAATTTTGGAGCCTGTTAAGCAACACATCCCCTTGCGTAATCTTGGTGGGAAAACCATTGCAGTTGATCTGAGTCTCTGGGTGTGTGAGGCACAGACAGTCAAAAAAATGATGGGCAGCGTCATGAAGCCCCACCTCAGGTATAGTAAAAGCTCTTACAGTATAAATGTATTGATTAATGTATTACTAATTTATATATTTCAGGAACTTATTTTTTCGTATCTCATATTTAACACAAATGGATGTAAAACTGGTATTTGTTATGGAAGGGGAACCACCAAAGCTGAAAGCTGATGTCATAAGCAAGAGGAATCAGTCTCGGTATGGGTCTTCTGGAAAATCGTGGTCTCAGAAAACAGGGAGATCACATTTTAAATCAGTCTTAAGAGAGGTGAGCATTCAGATTTGATTCAGTAATTCCGATTTAACATCTTGCACCTGCTTTTTGTTTTCAGTGCCTCCATATGCTCGAATGCTTAGGAATCCCCTGGGTTCAGGCTGCTGGGGAAGCTGAAGCCATGTGTGCTTATCTCAATGCTGGTGGTCATGTCGATGGCTGCCTCACCAATGATGGAGATACTTTCCTTTATGGGGCCCAGACTGTTTACAGGAATTTCACTATGAATACAAAGGTGTTTATTTTCTTTCTCTTTTTCAGCATTTGTGAGGATTAAACTAAATCTGTTCTTTCTTTAGGACCCACATGTTGACTGTTACACAATGTCATCTATCAAGAGTAAACTAGGTTTGGATAGAGATGCTCTGGTTGGATTAGCAATACTTCTTGGCTGTGATTATCTCCCAAAGGTAAGCTGAAATTGTCATATTTATTTGCTATTTTGGAATTATTTTTTTTCCCACTTTCTGAAAGGGAGTCCCTGGAGTTGGAAAAGAGCAAGCATTAAAACTTATACAGATTTTGAAAGGGCAAAGTTTACTTCAGAGGTAACTAATAATTACTTTCTCTTGTGACATTGTTCCTTTTTTTAAAAACCACTTTCTATTAAAGGTTTAATCGGTGGAATGAAACATCTTGTAACTCTAGTCCACAACTGCTAGTCACTAAAAAACTGGCTCATTGTTCCGTATGTTCCCATCCAGGTAAGGAGACATAGGGAATGGTTATTAGTATCAAATATTATACTTTTTTTGGGTCTCCATAAAGGTTCACCTAAGGATCATGAACGTAATGGATGCAGATTATGTAAAAGTGATAAATATTGTGAGCCACATGACTATGAATACTGCTGTCCTTGTGAGTGGCACCGTACAGAACATGATAGGCAACTCAGTGAAGTAGAGAACAATATTAAGAAGTAAGTTTTTTTAAAAACTCATGATTTTTCCTTAGTAATAACATGTATATAATTTTTTTTTCAGGAAAGCTTGCTGTTGTGAGGGATTCCCATTCCATGAGGTAATATCCAGTAATTCAACTCTATTAATTTTATCTCAGTTTCTATTTTCTTTTTTCTTGCTAGGTTATTCAAGAATTCCTTTTAAACAAGGATAAATTGGTGAAGGTTATCAGGTACCAAAGACCTGATTTGTTATTGTTTCAGGTATCTGAAAATAAATTCTTCTTTACTGTATGAAAATCTTGTTTTATTTTTATTATATTTATAGAGATTTACTCTTGAAAAAATGGAGTGGCCCAATCACTATGCATGTGAGAAATTGCTGGTACTTTTGACCCATTATGACATGATAGAAAGAAAGCTTGGTAGCAGAAACTCTAATCAACTACAGCCAATTCGGTAATGTAAAGAACTGTATGGTGAAGGTGGTGATTAGACTTCATTAAATGAATTTGTTTTTCAGAATTGTTAAGACTCGAATCAGAAATGGAGTTCATTGTTTTGAAATAGAATGGGAAAAGCCTGGTATGTATTCACTTTAAGCAAAATATTCCATTAAGGACACTTTGCTGTATTTTTAATCTTTTAGAACATTATGCTATGGAAGATAAACAACATGGAGAATTTGCTTTATTAACAATTGAGGAAGAATCATTGTTTGAAGCAGCATATCCTGAGATCGTTGCTGTTTACCAAAAACAAAAGTTAGAAATTAAAGGGAAGAAACAAAAACGTAAGTTTTGGGTTTGATAGCTATTTATGCCAATGTTGATTATATGTATTTTTTTTCTTTTCAGGTATTAAGCCTAAAGAAAACAATTTGCCAGAACCAGATGAAGTAATGAGCTTTCAGTCACACATGACTTTAAAACCCACATGTGAAATCTTTCATAAGCAGAATTCCAAGTTAAATTCGGGGATTTCCCCTGATCCTACATTACCACAGGAATCTATTTCTGCCTCATTGAATAGCTTGCTTTTACCTAAAAATACTCCATGTTTGAATGCACAAGAACAGTTCATGTCTTCTCTAAGACCTTTGGCTATACAGCAAATTAAAGCTGTCAGTAAGTCTCTAATTTCAGAATCTAGTCAACCCAATACCTCATCTCATAATATATCCGTGATTGCTGATCTACACTTGAGCACTATTGACTGGGAAGGTACTTCTTTTAGTAATTCTCCAGCTATTCAAAGGAATACTTTTTCTCATGATTTAAAATCAGAAGTTGAATCAGAGCTATCAGCCATCCCTGATGGCTTTGAAAATATCCCAGAACAACTGTCCTGTGAATCAGAAAGGTACACTGCAAACATAAAGAAAGTGTTGGATGAGGATTCTGATGGGATTAGTCCTGAAGAGCATCTACTTTCTGGCATTACTGATTTATGTCTTCAGGATTTGCCTTTAAAGGAACGAATATTTACAAAATTATCATATCCTCAGGATAATCTACAACCAGATGTCAACCTGAAAACTTTGTCCATACTTAGTGTAAAAGAATCTTGTATTGCTAACAGTGGTTCTGATTGTACATCACATCTTTCAAAGGATCTTCCAGGAATTCCCTTGCAAAATGAATCCAGAGACTCTAAAATTCTAAAAGGAGACCAGCTGCTTCAAGAAGACTATAAAGTCAATACTTCTGTCCCTTATTCTGTCAGTAACACAGTGGTAAAGACCTGCAATGTTAGACCACCAAATACTGCTTTAGATCATAGTAGAAAAGTTGATATGCAAACCACTCGGAAAATTTTAATGAAGAAGAGTGTTTGCCTTGACAGACATTCCTCTGATGAACAAAGTGCCCCAGTGTTTGGGAAAGCTAAGTACACAACTCAAAGAATGAAGCACAGTTCTCAAAAGCATAATTCATCCCATTTCAAAGAAAGTGGCCATAACAAGTTGAGTAGCCCTAAGATACATATTAAAGAAACTGAACAGTGTGTCAGATCTTATGAAACAGCTGAAAATGAAGAAAGCTGTTTCCCAGATTCAACAAAAAGTTCTCTGAGTTCTCTACAATGTCATAAGAAAGAAAACAACTCTGGTACTTGTTTGGATAGCCCTCTTCCTTTACGCCAGAGATTAAAACTAAGATTCCAAAGCACTTGAAATTTAAAACACTTAGGTATAACTTAACTATTTTAGTACTATCAGCAATAGCAGAGACAGAGGGAAGGTATCTAGTTCATGTGTGGTAAAAATTTTAATGTTCTCTGTGTCATGAAACACTTGCCATTTTAATCAAAGTTGTAATTTTTAAAAAGTCACCTAAAACTCTGGTTTTAAAAGATCCTCTGTATTGAAAACTTCTGATAATGTATGTCATTATGTCCTTACTATTCCTTAATTGTAGTTTTAAAATATTGGTATAGTACTTGACAGAGTAAATACTTCATCTGATTGTTCATTTTTACTTTTTCTTCCACAAGCCTCTAAAGTATTTATATTCCAGCTTGTTCCCAAGAGGATAATTCTTTATACTTCTCTTCATTCTTTTAAGGCCTTGCAAGGTCTTCCGTTATAACTCGCTTTCCTAAAAGCTATTTTCTCCCTCAGTGTGAAGATACCTTTAGTGTGCTCTTCCACTTTGGAAGGCCATGCAAGGTGTTCCATTATAACTCTTTTTCCTAAGAGTTATATTCTCCCTCAGTTTGAAGATACCTTTAGTGTGCTCTTCCACTTTTGGTGTCTTAGTCTCTTTTGAGGGGCAAAAATAGAAAAGGAGAGAAGATGTCAGTATGTTTAGTAAAAATCATGCTCGTAATGGCTGAATAAACTGAGCAAAGTAACTCCTTATGTATCCCCAGAAGTTCACAGGTATATCGGGTGGAAAAAGATTTGGAAAATCAAATGTATAACCAAAAGGATTAGAAACTAGCCCAGGATCACGTAGCTAACTAATAATCCTGTGGGAATCAGTTTTCTTGCCTGCTAATTTTTTTATTTTTCTATTTTTTCCTTCTATAGCACTTTTCCCCCTTTTGTTTTGAATCTATGCAATATTGACTTTAATACCACCAAATATTAAGTCATGCATTAATTTAGGTCGCACTCAAAAATTCTAGAGAGGCATCCAGATTGAAAAGGAAAATGGTGTCTGCAGATGACAAGATTGTATGCATCAAAAATTCTAAGAAATCCACTAGAAAACTATTAAAACTGATAAAGCGAGTTCATCCAGGTCGTAGAATACAAGACCAATGTGCAATGATCATTGCATTTTGTTTTTGTTTGTTTGTTTTTTTTTGAGACAGAGTCTCACTCTTGTCGAGACTGGGGTGTAGTGGCGCCATCTTGGCTCACTGCAACCTCTGCCTCCCAGGTTCACGCAATTCACATGCCTCAGCCACCTGAGTAGCAGGGATTACAGGTGTGTGCCACCATGCCTGGCTAATTTTTAGTATTTTTAGTAGAGATGGGATTTTCCCTTGTTGGTCAGGCTAGTCATGAACTCCTGGCCTCAAGCGATCCACCCATCTTGGCCTCCCAGAGTGCTGGGATTACAGGTGTGAATCACCATACTCAGCCTCAATTGTATTTCTGTACACCTCTAAATAAATGGAAATACATTCCATGTTCATGAATCAGAAGACATAAGATGACCATACTCCCCAAACTGATCTACAGGTTAAATGTAATTCCCATTAATTCCAGCTGGTTTCTTTGCTGATTCTAAAATTCATATGGAAATTTCAGGAACACAGAATATTAGGAAGAATCTTGAAAGAGTTTGAATGACCCACCCTTCCTGATTTTAAGTATACAGAACTACAGTAATGAATGTGTTGTACTGGTATAAAGGTAGACATATAGGTCAATATAGATCAATGGCATAGAATTGAGAATTCAGAAAAAAAGCCTTCACGTTTATGGTCAGTTGATTTTAAACCAGAGTGCCAAGACAATTCAATGGGAAAAGGAAACAGTCTTTGAACCAACTGTCTTCTGGATCTATTGGATATCTATGTAAAAAAGAGTGACATTTGATTCCTACTTCACATGATATTTAAGAAGTAACTTAAGATGGATCAAATACCTAAATGTAAGCTAAAGCTATAAAACTCTTAGAAGAAAACATAGACGTAAATCTTTGTGACTTTGGATTAGGCAAGGATTTCTTAAATATACCCAAAGCATAGGCAACAAAAGAGAATACACAAACTGGACTTCATCAAAACTAAAAACTGTTGTTTGAAATGACACCATCAAGAAAGTGAAAAGACAGCTTACAGAATGGGAGAAAATATTTGCAAATCATAAATGTGATAAGGGACTTGTATCTTGGTGGTATATAAAGAACTCGTAACTCAATTATAAAAAGACAACTTTGAAATGGGCAAAATAGCTCAACAGGCTTTTCTGCAAAGAAGAAATACAAATGACCAAGAAGCACATTTAAAAATTTTCAGTACTATTACTCATCAGGAAAATGCAAATCAAAACCACAAGACACCCAATGTCTACAATCAAAAAGATAATAACTAGTATTGATGAGGATGTGGAGAAATTGAAATTCTCATAACATGCTGGTAGGAATGTAAAATGGGGCAGCCACTTTGGAAAAAGTCTGGTAGTTCTTCAAATGGTTAAATGTAGAGTTACGATATGATCCAGCAATTCCTCTCCCAGGTATATACCCAAGATAAATGAAAACTTATATCCACATAAAAACCTGTGCACAAATGTCCATAGCAGCGTTATTCATAATAGCCTAAAAGTGGAAACAATCCCAGTTCCAGAATGAGGAAGGGGAGAAACTAATGTGTATTAGCTATTGTGTGCTAAGCATTCAACTAGATTATTTACAAACCTTGTATCATCTCAACTCTTTAAGGACTGTATTGCAATGTTTTGAATATTCAGAGAGAAAAAAGTCGTTGCTAAAACATTTTCCAAGGTTCTGCTTATTCTGATTTGTTCAGTCGTGGCTGTGATAGTTCAGGACCATCTAGACCAGGTAAATAAAATATCTAGAGGCATTCTTGAGATTGTATGAGATGAAAATAACAAAATTAGTTGGGAGTGGCCAGTCTGAGTTCATTTTGCTATATAGCTCAGGAGTCCCCAACCCCTGGGCTATGGACAGGTACCAGTCCATCACCTGTCAGGAACCGGCCTGCACAGCAGGTGTTGAGCGGCATGCAAGCGAGAATTACCGCCTGAGCTCTGCCTCCTGTCAGATCAGCGGTGGCATTAGAGTCTCATAGGAGCATGAACCCTATTGTGAACTACGCATGCGAGGATCTAGTTTGTGCACTCCTACTGAGAATCTAATGCCTGATGATATAAGGTGGAACAGCTTCATCCCACAGCCATCTCCCCCTCATCATCCGTGGAAAAACTGTTTTCCACGAAAGTGGTCCTCGGTGCCAGAAAGGTTGGGGACTGCTGATATACCTAATATAGGCATAAGTGTAAAATTATAGTTCCTCCTCCTCAAGGATTTCTCTGTTTTCATTGTCCAGGTTATACCAATTCTTTTTAAAGCATTCCATGTTCTTGTTCCTTGATGTGGTCATGTTATCACTTGTAAATCAAATCTTTTAAGTTGCTGCTTACGTATTTGCTCATCACTTCATTGTCTTGTTGAGGATGCCTTGCTTCCCTTTGAAATACTCTGCCAAAGATCTGCCTCCAGCTGCTAGGATCCTGTAATTGGTTTCTTTCTGATGGCTCCATGCTAAGGCCCTGCTCTGGCCTAACTGCTTTGGGCTTTGTGTAATCAATCTTAAGTCCTTGGCGGTTTTTCTTTTAGATTTTTTTCCATATAAAATCTCTATCTGGCCACACATGGTGGCCGTGCCTGTAATCCCAGCACGCTGGGAGGCTGAGGCGGGTGGATTGCTTGAGGCCAGGAGTTCAAGACCAGCCTGGCCAACATGGTGAAACCCCATCTCTACTAAAAATACAAAAATCAGTGGGGCCTGGTGGCGTGCACCTGTAATCCCAGCTACTCGGGAAGCTGAGGCAGGAGAATCGCTTGAACCTGGGAGGCAGAGGTTGCAGTGAGCTGAGATAGTGCCACTGCACTTCACTCCAGGATGGGCGAAAAAGTGTCTAAAAAAAATTAAAATTTAAATTAAAAAAAAATATACAATCTCCGTCTTCTAGATTTTATAATGAGGACTCTACTTTTTCCTTTTGGGTAGCATGGCTTGAGCCATCTTGTCAGGCATACCTAGCTTCAGATTCTTTTCTGCTAACAGATTTTCTCTGTGACCCTGGAGACATTTTCTAACTTTTCTGAGACTCATTTATTCAAATGTTTATGTGACAGGCATTGTGCTGGGCCCTGGAGATACAGTGATCAATGGCATCCTATAAGGTTTTGATATCTGTGAAGTCACTGCCACCATTGACACATTCTAGGGACTCAGTAAATTGTAGCTGTGTCCGATACCATCATTTGGAAAGAGCACTATCAGATTTTGGATTCAAACTGAATGCAGCCAAGCACTGCCTTTTGGTAAAAATGTGGACACAGTAACACTAGTAGGGGGCAGTGTGAGGGTGGGAGATGTGTTTTCAGAAGAAGGAAACTCTAGATTAGCATCACACAAGGGATCCTAACGTGGCATTTGAGCTACTGGAAAAAAATTGTGCTTGCTTAAATATAATGTGGTAACTAATATTCATCTAATCACCTACCACATTTTTGGAGCACCCACTTTGAGCAAGGTTCTTAGGCTTTTCTATGTACAACAGCCAGCTGGAGGCCCAGTGAGTTTAAAATTTTTCCAGGTCACCCAACTAGAAAAAGTTAAAGCTGGGACTAGAACTCAGATCTCCTAATTCATGAGTGAAAACAATTCTCTGTATTTATGTTTCCATACATCATTCAGTTCTTGACTCAAATATCACCTCAGAGAGTCCTAATCTTTTTATCTCCTGACATTATAAATGTTGAGTTCAGGGTTTTTTTTTTCATTGTTTCCCAAACTAGAATGCAGACTTGATGAGGGCAGGGACTAAGTCCTTTCTGTTCACAGAATTCTAGAACAGTGTTTGACACAGTAACTACTAGATGCATGAATGACAATTCTCCACAACGCCCCACCCATGGAGCCTGTACCAGCAGTGGCTGCACTTAACCTTGCGGAATCTGGCCTTAGTACTTCAGCATGGCTCACAAGGCTGAGGCAGCCTGGCCCCAACTTGTCTCTTCAGCTTCATGCATTCATAGTCATGAACCTTGGCTCTAGCCACCTAAGACCATTTGTTATTCCCTGCACGGATGTCTCTGCCTGAAATGCTTGCTGCTTCCTTATTGGCTAGATAAACCTCATCTATTAAGGACCAGCTCACATGTCATAACTTTATAATCCCAAGCAGAATTATTTGCTCTATACGTGTCCCCAAAGAAATTACCCATACATTCATCAGAGTATTTATCACATTCATTCATTCGTTCCACAAATATTAGCTGATGCCTGCCGTGTAGGAGGCACAATATTCCTTACTTAAAAATGCCTCTATCTCTCCCTCAGATAAGACTAAGATCTCTGAGCACAGGAATCAAGTCTTATTTCTGTTCACTTCCCCCAGATGCCTACACAGGGTTTGACTCTTCTGCCTCACCAACTCTTACCCATCGAGATTCAGTGTAAACGTGGTCTTCTCTAAGAAAGTCTTCTGTTGCTTCTCTGGATCGCTGCTAGTCCCCATAGACTTCTAAAATATTATCTGTCTATAGTTTTGTGTTGGGTTACATTTTTTGTTTCCCACACCAGACTATGAACATCCTCAGGGCAGAGAAACTATATTGTACTTCTGAATTTATAGCACCCGGCAGAGGGATTGGCACAGAAAGTGTCCAGTGAGGCCGGGTGTGGGGGCTCACATCAGCAGTTTGGGAGGCCGAGATGGGCAGATTGCCTGAGGTCAGGAGTTCGAGACCAACCTGGCCAACATGGTGAAATCCCATCTCTACAAAAAATACAAAAATTAGCCGGGTGTGGTGATGGGTACCTGTAATCCCACCTACTTGGGAGGCTGAGACAAGAGAATCACTTGAACCCGGGAGGCGGAGGTTGCAGTGAGCTGAGACCGTGCCATTGCACTCTAGCCTGGGCAAGAAGAGCGAAACTCCATCTAAACAAAAGAAAAAAGAAAGTGTTCAGTGAATGGGTGCTGATTGACTGATGGTGATTTCAGTCAGGGTCTTAGTTCTAAATTTCTCTGTGGAGAGAGACCAAATCTAACCGGGTGGATTAGCTTGATACCTAGTCGCCTTTAGCCACTTCAAGACGCCCTGCCAAGATGCTTGCTTTCTGAAGGTGAAGAGTCTAAATCAACTGCTGTTCCTGTTCTGCTGGTAGCACTTAGGGTAAAACAGCTTAAATAGTATTACTGAAGGCAGCCTCCTTTCATCTATATATTAACGTGGCAATGTTTATCACCTTCTTAACCAAGCAAAGCTTTTATCAGGCTCAGCTAACAGCTTGCATTAGCCTCTTTCAGGAACTTGCCACATTGCCTATAAACTGACATGCTGCAGAGTCAGCCCCAGCAATAGTCCAAAACAGTGGGACTCTTTTTGATGATTTCAAAATGGATAGTTTAGTTAGCCCCAGGCCAGATAAATTCACTAAGTTGCCTGTTTGGCAATGGAGGGCAGAGTTATCAGCAAAGTAGGCTGACCCTTCTGTGGGCAGAATGAATATTTTGCTAATGTTTAGAAGAATTCCTTTTGTAAGCATCAAAGAAGAACTTTAATAAGGATTAAGTGTCTGAGCTTCCTTAGCATTATTCTATTCCAAGACCCAAAAAGGAAAATAACCTCCCCAAATGGTAAAAACTGCTTGTATATTTAGAATTCTCTGATCAAAGACCTAATGAAAAGATTCTATAGTGTTTGCGTCATCATAAGTTAAATCTTCATCTACCACCCAACTGATACCTGCCTTTCTGTGAGTGAAATCAGAAACGGCTGTTCTTTAATAAATGCTTTCAATCTGAAAGTCAGAAAGTGATTTATGAAACACCCAGGTGAGGGGAGACTACAAGTCCCTTTGCCTTTTAGTTTTCAAGCAATACTGGTTGCAGTAACTGCTCTGATGTAATTATTGCTAACATTTACGTTTTTATTAAACTGAAAATGCTAACTGTGAATGCCAGATGCCAGATGCCAGAAGCCTTATTTTACATA